GATATCCTGTTGCTCCTGACAGAAATGTGGTTCTGACTTGGACACAACCTTCTTTTTCAACATATCCCCAATCTGTCACCAACAGGCAACCTCATTATTTTTCAAATCTGTCCACAGTCCCTGAGCCCCACCTCCACTGCCACTACTGTAGGCTAATCCTTTGGGATGAAATTCAAAATCATTACTCAGCAGCCTGCATGATCTGTCCATCGCGCACCTCAGCAGCTCGGTTTGTGCCCACATCTCTCTTGTTCTCTAAGCAGGGTTTTGCGGTTTCTCAACCATTTCAACTTTGTTCTCACTTCAATTCTTTCTCTCCTGCTGTTCCCTGTTCCTGAAAAGCTACTTGTCCAGTCCTTTGCTTGGGTAGCTCTTTTCCATCTTCTAGGCTCGGAGGGGAAAAGGGCACTTCCTTAGGCAGCCTTTCCTAGCCCTGGGCTAGGTTAGCTTTCATTCGAGTGCTGTCATTCCATCTAATATTGGCACACTGTTAAATATAGCTGTGAGATGATCTGTTCAACTGTAAGCTCCTTGGGGTTTCGTGTCTGCCCTGTTTTCTAGGGTTTCCAGCTTGTAGCTGGGTGCCTGACTCATAATAGGTGTTCCATAAATGCTTGTTGAATGAAAGAATGATGATGGAGGTGGTATTCCAACTCGGGACTGCCTCAACGCCCGGCGCTGTCTCCTCTGCTACTCTGTTTCGGTGTTTTAGCAGAGGCAGATAGTGAGGGCGGCACAGTGCCCACGGCATGCCGCTGGACTAAGCGCTAAGCGGGCTTGGGATGATGCGCACGCGGGGGGTCTGAGCCAGCCAAGGGGCCGGGCGCCGCCTGGGGGCGCTGCGGCTGCTGCGGGACGCACCAGGCCTAGTCGCCCGCAGGCTCCGCCCGAGGAGCAGCCCAGCCACCCCAGGGCCCGGAGGACCAACCGCTTCGACCCGCGCCCGGGCGGCGGCAGTGTTGGCCGGCGAGGCGAGGAGGGCCGGGCCGCCACGGTGGGGCGAAAAGCCCTGAAAGTTCCTCTCAGTTCCTTCCGGTGCGCCTCCCGCTCGCCCTTGCGGAGGCCCTGAGGGCGGATTCAAGGCCCCGCGAGAAGCCATCTGAGGCGGCGACGACTGTTCTCAGCCCCACGGGAACGCCGCGGACGCAGCGTCCCTCTCCCGGACAAGAAAACAGCCATTCTAGAGTAGGTTCCTCCCCTTTCCTTGTTTTTTCCCCATTGATAATCTTTTCCTTCTTATTCATTGCAGAAGCTTCAAAAAGGACACACTAGATTTAATTAGAAATGTTAAGATTGCCCAAAAAAGGATTACCTAGATTTGAGCAAGTTCAGGATGAAGACACCTACCTGGAAAATTTAGCAATACAAAGAAATGCATCTGCTTTTTTTGAAAAATATGATCGGAGTGAAATACAAGAGTTACTAACTACTGCACTAGTTAGCTGGTTGTCTGCCAAAGAGGATGTGCGCTCTCAAGTAGACCTCCCATGTGGAATTATGAGTCAAATGAATAACGTAGGCTTCTCCACTGCAATCCTACTGACTCCCGTGGACCCTACTGCCCTCTTAGACTATAGAGAGGTCCATCAAATGATAAGAGAGTTGGCTATTGGAATTTATTGCCTAAATCAAATCCCTTCCATCAGTTTAGAAGCTAATTATGATCAGAGTTCTTCTTGTCAATTACCTCCAGCTTATTATGATACCAGAATTGGGCAAATTCTGATCAATATTGACTACATGCTGAAAGCACTATGGCATGGAATATATATGCCCAAAGAAAAACGAGCTAGATTCTCTGAATTGTGGCGTGCCATCATGGACATTGATCCTGATGGAAAACCTCAAACAAATAAAGACATTTTTTCAGAGTTTAGTTCAGCAGGTAAGAGAATTTAACACTTCTTAAATTTTTTTACTATCTAAAATTTTCCTTTTTTATCATGAAGGTTTGACTGATATTACAAAGGATCCAGACTTTAATGAAATCTATGATGAAGACGTGAATGAAGATCCAACATATGATCCCAACAGCCCTGAAGAAACAGCTGTATTTATGAAATATGCTGAAAATATTATGCTAAAGTTAACATTCAGTACCACACAAATTCAACAGTATGAAAATGTCTTTATATTTGAAACAGGCTATTGGCTTACTAATGCTATAAAATATAATCAGGATTATCTTGATATCTGTACCTACCAGAGACTACAGCAAAGATTATATCTTCAAAAAAAGATTATTCAAAAACACTTTGAGAAGAAAAAAGATATCAGAAGAGGGATAGGATACCTAAAGTTAATATGTTTTCTGATTCCATTTCTACTGAGTTTAAAGAAGAAAATGAAAGTTCCATATTTAAGTAGTCTGCTTCAGCCTTTTTCAGGTAAGAGTATCACCAAAAATCAAATATAAAATTTTTAAATAAAAATTTGTTTTCATTTTTGGAGATGACAAGGTCAAGACAGAGCGAGAATTGCCTCCATTTATTTATGGAAGAGATTTTAAATGCCAGAATTTTCACTACAAAGAGAATCAATATTTTCATGTTCATGGAGGAATTGAATTTGATATCAGCACCCCTTCAATTGAGAATGCCTTGGAAGATTTTCAGGTTTAAATGATCATTCCTTAGACAATTTATCAATATGTCTTTAGTAACATAACTCATATTTTAGAAAAATTTAGAAAAAATACGAGATTGTGCTGCTAATACATTTATAGAAGATTCAGGATATAAAGAATATTACTCAATACCAGTCATGGAATTTCATGGAAAAAGGTACGGAGCTTTCACTAATTACTGACATTAACAGAAACATCTTTTTTTTCTTTATTTTTTATAGCTACTATGTGATCTATTTTGAACTAGAAACTTTCTATCAGCAACTATATAAGACACAGTGGTGGGGAGCCATAAATGAAATAGTGAACAATCTGAGACTGAAAAGACTTCCACTGACAGATGCTCAATTACATGAACAATTTAAGAAAAAGCTTGGTTTCAAAAGAGCTATGAAATGCAAGGTATTTCAGTGACTACCACATAATTTAGTATATGATAAACTGATTCTGGCCTTCTTAATTTTAGAGTATTCCATTTGGTATGAAGTCCGCTGTTGAAAGAGGGTTGTCTGCAGTTTTCCACACATTTAGCCGTAAAACCTCAAGCTCAACAATCAATGTTTCAGATGAAGCAGGTTATACTATTTTTCATCATGCTGCCCTGCACAACAGAGTTTCTATTATATGTCAACTGTGCAATGCTAACTTCAAGGTCAACCAGAGGCGCTTTGTTACGTTCAGCCAAGGTACCATAAAGTTTTTTAACCTAAAATGTTGTTGATCACTGAAGTAATTGTCCATCCATTCTAGGTCCAACACCTCTACACCTTGCTGCACAGGCTTGCTCATTAGAAACAACAGTTTGTCTACTGTGTTCCAAAGCTGATTACACGCTTTCTGAAAAAAGAGGCTGGATGCCGATTCACTTTGCCGCTTTCTATGACAACGTTTGCATCATTATTGCTCTCTGTAGGAAGGATCCTAGTTTGCTAGAAGCTGAGGCAACAGCTGAGTAAGTCATTAAGCATTTATATCAGGTTGAGGCGTGTTTAATTGTTATGTTTCTTAATTTTTAGGAATCAGTGCACTCCACTGTTACTTGCTGCCACTTCAGGAGCACTGGACACTATTCAATACCTGTTTTCTATCGGTGCTAACTGGAGAAAAACAGATATTAAAGGAAATAATATAATCCATTTATCAGTGTTAACCTTTCATACAGAGGTTCTCAAATATATAATAAAATTAAATATTCCTGAACTCCCAGTGTGGAAAACTTTGGTAGGTGAGTATAATCTCTTTATAAATACATGTTCTACAGCTGTGTTTTTCTGTTGAACACTTAACAGAAATGTTACAGTGTGAAAGCTATAAACGAAGGATGATGGCCGTCATGTCCTTGGAAGTAATTTGCTTAGCAAATGATCAATACTGGAGATGTATTTTGGATGCAGGTGATGCAAACTCTATTAATAACTTTTTATGCGCTTTTTAATTTTTTTGCTCTTGTCATTACAGGCACCATTCCTGCCTTAATCAATCTATTAAAAAGTTCCAAAATAAAACTGCAGTGCAAAACTGTTGGGTTATTGAGTAATATCTCAACCCACAAAAGTGCAGTGCATGCTTTGGTAGAAGCGGGAGGCATTCCATCTCTAATCAACCTACTGGTTTGTGATGAGCCTGAAGTACACTCTCGCTGTGCTGTCATTCTATATGATATTGCTCAATGTGAAAACAAGGATGTTATTGCCAAATATGTAAGTTCCTTTCATATACAATTATTTTTGACATTCAAATGTAATTTTTTTTGTTTATTTTTAGAATGGAATCCCAAGCCTGATAAATCTATTGAACTTAAACATAGAAAATGTGCTAGTAAATGTAATGAACTGTATACGGGTATTGTGTATAGGAAATGAAAACAATCAAAGAGCTGTGAGAGAACATAAAGGCCTCCCATATCTTATCAGATTTCTGAGTTCTGATTCAGGTGAGCTTCTATCTCTGTATTATTTTATAATGTGCTGCACTTTGATATTCTTATTTTTCATAAGGTTTATTTAACTTGTTCTTAAATTCATTTGAAGATGTGTTGAAGGCTGTATCTTCTGCTGCAATTGCTGAGGTTGGGCGTGACAATAAGGAAATTCAGGATGCTATAGCTATGGAGGGAGCGATTCCTCCTCTGGTGGCTCTTTTTAAAGGGAAACAAATTAGTGTCCAAATGAAAGGTGCAATGGCTGTGGAATCACTGGCAAGTCACAACGCTCTTATACAGAAAGCATTTCTGGAAAAATCGTTAACTAAATATCTTTTAAAACTCCTAAAGGTAGGAATTTTATGATTACTGGTCATTTTTCTTCACTGAATTAATGAAATATTTTTAAAAATAGGCATTTCAAATAGATGTTAAGGAACAAGGAGCTGTTGCACTTTGGGCCTTGGCAGGACAAACACTAAAACAACAAAAATATATGGCAGAACAAATTGGATACAGCTTTATAATAAATATGCTTTTGTCACCATCAGCTAAAATGCAGTATGTTGGTAAGTTATTTTCCTTATTTTATTTTTATTTTTATCATACATGTATCTTGCTTTTCTTTATCAGGAGGTGAAGCTGTCATAGCTCTAAGTAAGGACAGCAGGATGCATCAAAATCAAATATGTGAAGGGAATGGAATTGCACCATTGGTTCGCTTACTAAGAATTAGTACGATTGCTGAAGGCACACTTCTCAGTGTCATCAGAGCAGTGGGATCCATTTGTATTGGTTTGTATACTTATTCTCAATTTCTTAAATATAAATATTACCTCACTGGCGTGGACTCTTACAGGTGTAGCCCATACAAGCAATCCTGTCAGTCAACAATTGGTTGTAGATGAAAATGCCTTTCCAGTACTTATCCAACTACTAAGAAATCACCCTTCTCCTAACATTAAGGTATAAAGGTTTACATTGTTTTCTGATATGGTTGAAAAGTAATTTCTGAAAACCACATGTTTAGGTTGAAGTGGCATTTTCCTTGGCATGCATTGTCCTAGGGAATGATGTGTTACAGAAAGACTTACATGAAAATGAAGGATTTGAATATGCTGATGTCCTTTATCTTCTTCACTCAACAGAAAAGGTAATACCTTTACAAAATATTGAGGTTCATTTTTCACCATAATGCCTGTTTCTCCTATTTTTAGGATATTTGCTTAAGAGCAGGCTATGCATTAACACTTTTTGCCTTCAATAATCGCTTTCAACAATACTTAATATTGGAAAGTGGAATAATGACCATATCTATTTTTGAACGTTTTCTTGAATCAACAGTTGAAACTGAGAAGGCAATGGCAGCATTTCAGGTATAAAATTGAGATTAACACCTCAAATTAATTCAAAGACTCTCTGCTTCTTTTCTGTTTTCAGATTGTTGTACTGGCTAAAGTCATTAGAGATATGGACCATATTACTTTGTCTGCAAGAGGTGTTACTATTTTAGTTGATAGTCTGTATTCAGTTCAGACTTCTACTATTGTCTTGACAGGTAAGAAATGACTAGAAGTTAATTTTAGCCACTAACACAAGCATTTTTCTTGTTTAATTTATAGGGAATTTAATAGCAAGCCTGGCTCATTCTAGAGCTGGTATCCCAGAAGCATTTACCACATTAGGAACAATCCAACGGCTCTGCTATCATTTGTACTCGGGAATAGAAGAGGTAAAAACAAGCAAAAACTAATTCTAAAATTAACTGGTTAAGAAAGAATTGTTTCTTCATTTAGGTTCGTGCAGCTTGTTCCTCTGCTCTTGGCTACTTAACATACAATGCAAATGCTTTCCGCATCCTATTAAAAGAATGCAGGAATAAACCTAATCAGTTCATTCGTATAAAAAATAATATCAGCAGAGATGCAAGTATTAACCCAGCATTTTTAAAGGAATTTCAAATGCAACAAACACTGGTGGGACTTCCTTCCTTAAGGTATGGTCCTATGTTAGAAGTTGCAGTAGTGATTATTTTAATGACAAAAATGTTTTCCTTTTAGTCTGGAGAAGAATGGAGGACCATCCATAATTCCTATCTTTAAAAGAGGTAATTGATTTTTCTTTTATCTATGAAGTACCCTAAAGACTGTCGACTGCCCTTATCGCTGCAGGAGAAAGCCCGAACCTGGCGCCCGGAAGTGATGTCATCGGAACTGTGCAAGGTCCCGTCCAGAGCTGGCTGCTGTTCCGCTAGCGAGCGGCATGCTTAGTGAAGAAAAGCTTAAAGGCCGTCTTTGCCCAAAACGCTCTCTGTGCGCACCTGCATTTCCCCCAGATTTGCAGGTGATGAGAGTTCTGTAAAATTACACAGCTAGTGACTGATCCAGCGGAGGCCGAATACAGGTTTGTCTGACTACACAACATCAAGTTCCAAACACTAAGCTACATTAAAAAGAAATTTTTTTTTTGCCCTTGGCTGGAATTTGGTTGCTACTGTGAGAA